AAATTCTCTTCCTGACTCTGTAATAATGGAAGCATGTATCAAGATGGCGCATCTATCAGCCTAGGTACCTGTGTAATATTAAGAACAGGAACTAGGACTTATCTTTTTATTGCCAGCACCTGATAGAATGCCTGGCACAAAGTAGATGTTTGTAAATAATCTTTGATCAATTAAATAGGGAATAAAATTTCATACCACCTGCAATTAGAAGGAAAGCTACAGGCAAGCAAGGACCATGGCTGTCTTCTCACTACTCCATGGGGGAGCCTCCAGAGAGAGCCTTTCACTTGCGCTGGGATCTATGTGCACCCCTTAACACTTTGTGCCAGACTAAGACACTACCAAGTCAGTTGAAACGACGGAGTGCAAACTCTGGCAGGGGAAACAGTATTAAACCAAATCTCCAAATTATTTTCAATTTCGATTCAAAACTCATGAATGATAGCTTTTTTAAAAAATCAGTTTTTTAAAAAAGCCTAACTTGGGGATATTCGCCCATTGGGCAACCAACACTATGCACTGTCCCTAACACTGCAACAGATCCAGGCAATCAATGCAATTGTATGCGTTTCTTGTTGTCGTTGCCACTGTATTTACACCTCACTTACACAGGGACTGGTAACCCATGCTGCCTTGGCAAGCCAACTGCACTCCTCTGTCCCAACAAGCAGGGCAATGGATTGCGAAGAGGCCTCCTCCGTCCCCAAGCAGCTACGTCGCCCAGGGGAAGAGAGAAGGCGGGAAAGTCCAAGAGAGGAGAAACCAAGGCCCGCGCTTAGGTGGGTGTTTTAGTGACGAGTCTGCGGTTACAGCCGAGCGGAGTTGAAAGGGCTGTTAGAAGAATGGAGCAGAAGTCGCAGTTGGGACGAAGCTGAAGAGAGCTGGCATTCGCCCAGGTCTACAGCCAGCCACCTGGTAACCCCTGCCCCCGCCCCCAGAGCCAATCCAGCGAAACTACCGCGAATTCCCGGGAATTCCCTCCAACTCCGGGAAAACTCCCGGAGGGGCGGGGCAAGAGTGGGAGGAGACCCTGCGCGCGGCCGCCAGCGCTCCGGGATCTCGAGATAGCCGCAGCTCTCGCGATCTTTCTGGAGCCGCACCTCCACGCGGAGTCCGAGCGCGTGTGCTGAGACCCCAGGGTCGGGAGGGCGGAGACTGGGAGGGAGGGAGAAGCCCCTTTGGCCTGCCTTACGGAAGCCTGCGAGGGAGGGTGGTGTCCACTGCCCAGTTCCGTGTCCCGATGCCCAGCGCCAGCGCCAGCCGCAAGAGTCAGGAGAAGCCGCGGGAGATCATGGACGCGGCGGAAGTGGGTTTCCTCCTTTCCTGGGCCTGGGAGGATACTATATAAAAATCGTTTACTGTTATTACAGATCGAGTTTTGGTTCGGGTTAGAGACTTGACAATACAAAAAGCTGATGAAGTTGTTTGGGTACGTGCAAGAGTTCATACAAGCAGAGCTAAAGGTAGGATTGGTTTCATTATTAAAGCTCTTTCGTAATACATTTGTGTTCTTTCTGTCTTTTTCAGGGAAACAGTGCTTCTTAGTCCTACGTCAGCAGCAGTTTAATGTCCAGGCTCTTGTGGCGGTGGGAGACCATGCAAGCAAGCAGATGGTTAAATTTGCTGCCAAGTAAGTAAGCAATTATATCCTGTTGTCAGAATTGATTCAAGTTGGGAATTTTTTCTCTTGACAGCATCAACAAAGAGAGCATTGTGGATGTAGAAGGTGTTGTGAGAAAAGTGAATCAGAAAATTGGAAGCTGTACACAGCAAGACGTTGAGTTACATGTTCAGAAGGTAAGTTTTTTCAAAATATAAAATCGCATATATTCTACTATTTTTGGTAATCTCTCACTTACAGATTTATGTGATCAGTTTGGCTGAACCCCGTCTGCCCCTGCAGCTGGATGATGCTGTTCGGCCTGAGGCAGAAGGAGAAGAGGTAAAAATTATACTTATGAAATATTATGCTTCTATTTTTTTCTTTTCTTTTTTTTTTTTTTTAGGAAGGAAGAGCTACTGTTAACCAGGATACAAGATTAGACAACAGAGTCATTGATCTTAGGGTATGCCTCATTTATTTATTAAGTGAAGCAATTGATTTAATTAGATTTTATTACTGTCTTCTAGACATCAACTAGTCAGGCAGTCTTCCGTCTCCAGTCTGGCATCTGCCATCTCTTCCGAGAAACTTTAATTAACAAAGGTTTTGTGGAAATCCAAACTCCTAAAATTATTTCAGGTATGCTTCAAAATATTTCTCTTAATTTTTAATAATAATATAAATATAAATGTTTACCTTTCAGCTGCCAGTGAAGGAGGAGCCAATGTTTTTACTGTGTCATATTTTAAAAATAATGCATACCTGGCTCAGTCCCCACAGCTATATAAGCAAATGTGCATTTGTGCTGATTTTGAGAAGGTTTTCTCTATTGGACCAGGTAAGATTTTGGCAGTTATGTTTTATCCAAGTTTTGCTCTCTATTTCTTTTATTAACTTCACAGTATTCAGAGCGGAAGACTCTAATACCCATAGACATCTAACTGAGTTTGTTGGTTTGGACATTGAAATGGCTTTTAATTACCATTACCACGAAGTTATGGAAGAAATTGCTGACACCATGGTACAAATATTCAAAGGACTTCAAGAAAGGTAAAAAGTATTTTATGCACCTAGATGGACTTACATTTTATTAACTAAATCATTCTGCAAATAGGTTTCAGACTGAAATTCAAACAGTGAATAAACAGTTCCCATGTGAGCCATTCAAATTTTTGGAGCCAACTCTAAGACTAGAATATTGTGAAGCATTGGCTATGCTTAGGGAAGCTGGAGTCGAAATGGGAGATGAAGACGATCTGAGGTTTGTCTTTGTGGCTTTTTTTTTACTTTAAGCTTCAAACACTGATTTCACGTTTCTTTTTCAGCACACCAAATGAAAAGCTGTTGGGTCATTTGGTAAAGGAAAAGGTAGGACTCTTTATATGCTGGATTTCTTTTTCATGTATTTTAATTGCATTTATTCTTTTTATAGTATGATACAGATTTTTATATTCTTGATAAATATCCATTGGCTGTAAGACCTTTCTATACCATGCCTGACCCAAGAAATCCCGTAAGTAATTTGGTTTTAAGTAACCCATTTTGTCACTTGAGGACTGGTGTTTTTTCTCTTGCAGAAACAGTCCAACTCTTACGATATGTTCATGAGAGGAGAAGAAATATTGTCAGGAGCTCAAAGAATACATGATCCTCAACTGCTAACAGAGAGAGCTTTACATCATGGAATTGGTAAACAACTTAAAATAATTTAGGGGAGTGTATAAATTATATTTTGTTTTGTGTCTTTTTGCAGATTTGGAGAAAATTAAGGCTTACATTGATTCCTTCCGCTTTGGAGCCCCTCCTCATGCTGGTGGAGGCATTGGTAATATTCTGTTATTGCTTACAAATAAGTTCAAGGAATTAATGATTATTTTTGTCTTCCCCAGGATTGGAACGAGTTACTATGCTGTTTCTGGGATTGCATAATGTTCGTCAGACCTCCATGTTCCCTCGTGATCCCAAACGACTCACTCCTTAAATTCACACTTTGCCACTTAACTCCAGTGTGGATGACAGAGCGAGACCCTGCCTCAAAAAAAAAAAAAAAAAAAGAAAGCCACACTTATTCTTTTCAGTAACCTGCTAGTGCACAGGCTGTACTTTAGGTACTTAAAATATGCACTAGAATAAATTTGCAAGGCCCTAAAATATCACTGTTATTTTTGGAGTAATTCAGTATAGGTTCGTTTAAAAGAGATTTTTATAACTTCAGACATGCATCAGTAGGAAATAACTTGAGAAATTCATATGGTTATGTTACAAATTCATATTCTGTTACTACAGTAAACGTTAAGAGTTTTAAACAGTTAAGATTGTACAATTTTTCTTCTTTTCTATATTACAAGGGCCCCAGTGTTAATGTCTTAGATTTTCAGTATTTGAACTTATTTTTTTAAATTCTGTCATTGAGATAAGAATAATTCAGGTAGCATCTGAAATTTTAATGAATGTATAATTGGCATATCATGGAAAATTAACCAGAAAGTATCAGTTCTTAAAAGTTATGCCTAGAAATTATGTAAAGCTAAACTACTGGTTAGAAAGTATTCAGTGTAATATTGTATTAATTTGTTAAATTCTAAACTTGAATTTCAATAAAATTTTAAAGCTAATTGTAGTTTTTGTGTAACTTTGTGGCCAACTGATTTTGTAAGTGGTGCTAGGCATTCATAATTTGGTAAAAGAAAAAATACACAACTAGTTTATATAAATAAAGACTAATATGTTGTCAACATGTATTCATTTCAGGATATTAGTTTAGATGGGCGTAGGGATAGAGCTCTTAAAGTTGACAGCTTGGGTCGGTTGACAGAGTTCATTTCACATGGGTTAAAATATATTGCAGAATTTTGTTTGATTTTTAACTGGAATGGTACTGATACTTAGTGAATGTCAGTAAAATCCAGTCCCATCTTATCCGTCAAAAAGAAATTTTTGTGTAAGAATTAGTTAGAAACACTTTCCCTCTAGATTATTACAAATGTTGATGCTAATGTTAATTTTACATGACCACAAATATTGGGGAGGAACAAAACATAACATATTTTTGTACAGGAAGAAAAAATTACATGCAGAAAAATATGAGGGTCAAAAAGTTAGGAAGTTACCCCTGGACCACGAACATCTGCCCATTATGTTTGAAAGTTAAAGGGGGTGTTTACCATCTATATTGTACAGTCTTTGAAAGTTTAGATTCAGTTCTTATTTTTTTCTTTCATATCCTACCAGAATACCTTAAATATAGAAGGCACCCCAAAAGTATTTCATAATTTAATCCACAGCAAGAATAAAATATCCATCTTCTATAGTGTGTAATTGCTAGACCCTAAAATAGTACAATAATATTGGCCCTAGAGCTGTTCTTAATTTCATGTAATTATAGCTTGTTTCAAAATAAAGTTTGTAAAGTCTTAGAATGATGTAATCTTTTTTATTGTGAAGGTTT